ACTTTGGGAGGCCGAAGTGGGAAGATCGCTTGAGCCCAGGAGTTCGAGACCAGCCTGGGCAACATGGTGAAACTTTGCCATTACAAAAAATACAAAAATTAGCTGGGCATGATGATGCATACCTGTGGTCCCAGCTATTTGAGGGGGCTCAGTCGGGAGGATTGCTTGAGCCCAGGAGGTGGAGGCTGCAGTGAGCCATGATCACACCACTGCACTCCAGCCTGGGCAACAGAGTGAGACCTTGTCTCAAAAAAAAGGGTGGGGAGCATAAGGAGCCCATTTTACACCCTTGATTCAAAAGCAGGGCTTCAGCACTGAGCATGGTACTTAGTATGTGATAGGTGTCCCCCTAAACAGTAACTCCATTAGACAGAGAACTGGGGGTCCCCTGTGCCCAGCCTTACTGAAAAGGGGCCAAAACCCCCCAGCAAGATGAGCCAGCCACCTAATTTGTGTGAAAAATAATACCAAATACTTATTAGTAACCCTCATTATGTGCCCGGCATTGTCTTACATTTTCAGTCTCTTTTAACTCGTTTAATCTTCACCACAGCCCCATAAGGTGGGTACTCTTACTATCCGCAAAGAGAAGCTGTGACTGGCAGCAGGTCACCCAGCGAGGAAGTGGTCGCGCTGCGATTTGAACCCAAGTTGACAGGGAGAGGGAGTGAAAGGAGTTTACAGTAGAGGCAGTTGGCCAGGCCCGGGTCCTGGAGCCAGGAAACAGTGGGGCTGGGGTGGGGTCCTGATTCTCCAAGTCGAGGAAGCCAACGTGCAAATCCTTGAAGCTGAGCTCATGGCAGAGATCTCGGCCCAGGCAAGAGAGAGGCGGCTGGTGGCTGTCCCGTGGCCCCCACCCCTTGGGGATAGATGTAGCTGGAGGAGGGGGATGTTTGTTTCTCCACCACCCACCCTCTGGTGACGTCACACCCCCGCAGCCAATGGCTGGGGTCTCTCTCTCCTCCCCCCTCCCCATTCCTTTTCCCCCCCAGCCTAGGGCTAGGGCTGACAGACGGGACCAGGAGCTCTCGAGGTGTCTGGAGGCTCAGCGGTAAGAGATCAGCCGGCCGGTCCCTTCCCTGGGCCAATAACACTGCTCACATTATTCTTCTTAGAGCGCCGGACCCAGGAGGCCCAAGGAGCTGGAGGTGACCCTCAGGTGAGCGCAGGCTGGTGCCATATGCCCCTCCCTGGAGCTTCACATCCTGGCCTTTCCCTGGCAGGCAGCAAGAACCCCACGGAAGGGCGTGAGCCCTGCAGACAGCTGTGCGGCACCTCGGGCTGGGCTCCTGTTAGGAGGAAGTGCCTGCACCCAGGCAGCGGTGAGAGGACAGCTGGGGTGGGGGCCCTTCTCGGCCTCAAGCCTCCACTGCTGTCCTCCCACAGGCTCAGAGGCAGCTGCTCCATGCAGAACTGAAGCTGGTTCTGCAGCAGAAAGGGGAGAGGACACAGGAGCCTGGGGTGCAGGTGCCTCCCAGCAACGCCATGGAGGCCAGGAGCCGGAGTGCCGAGGTGAGTGCCCACGTGTCCTGCAAGGCGCACTTGCCCCAACGCGACACCTCGCCGCCCTCTGCAGGAGCTGAGGCGGGCGGAGTTGGTGGAAATTATCGTGGAGACGGAGGCGCAGACCGGGGTCAGCGGCATCAACGTAGCGGGCGGCGGCAAAGAGGGAATCTTCGTTCGGGAGCTGCGCGAGGACTCACCCGCCGCCAGGAGCCTCAGCCTGCAGGAAGGTGGGCGGGCCCGGGGTGTGGGGCGGGGTCGACCACGTGCTGCGCACCTCCACCTCGCCCGCAGGGGACCAGCTGCTGAGTGCCCGAGTGTTCTTCGAGAACTTCAAGTACGAGGACGCACTACGCCTGCTGCAATGCGCCGAGCCTTACAAAGTCTCCTTCTGCCTGAAGCGCACTGTGCCCACCGGGGACCTGGCTCTGCGGCCCGGGACCGTGTCTGGCTACGAGATCAAGGGCCCGCGGGCCAAGGTGGCCAAGCTGGTACGCGTGCTTAGCCCGGCCCCGGCCCTGGACTGCCCCAGCGATCCGGTCTCTGCGCCGTGAGCCCCATTCCCCGCCATCGTGGGCCAGCCTTGCCCTCTGTCTTGTCACTAACCCAAGCTAATTCCACCCTCTGCCCCTTCCTCTCTGCCCCAAACTCTTCCCCGGGAAGGGGGACAGACCCACCCCAGCCCAGGGCCCTCACCCACCTCGGAGAGGCGTCCCCACCATCGGATCCAGGCTTGCTAGGGGTCCTGAACCAGGCTACTTCGAACCAGGAAAGCCAGATTCCAGCCTGAGTGCTGGCCCAATTACTGCTGAGTGGCCCTGGACAAAGTTGTTTCTCTCCCTGGGCCTCAGTTTCCCCATCTCTAGAATGAGGATGTTGGGGAAAATCCCGGATCAGGATCTAGAAGTCTTGGGTCCCCGTCCCTACACTCCTGTTGACTCATTTGGAGATCCTAGATGGCTGCCTGCTTTCCTGGGCACTCATGGTGAAATGACAGGCAAGAAGTGGGGATGATGTTTGGGGAACAAGATACTTGACCCAGCACATCCCCCGCCTGGTCCAATACCAGGTGGGGCTCTTCCTGTCCACTCCCAGCCTCCCACTGTCCCACCGCCTCCTGCCTCTCTCCTCTCTCCCCAGAACATCCAGAGTCTGTCCCCTGTGAAGAAGAAGAAGATGGTGCCTGGGGCTCTGGGGGTCCCCGCTGACCTGGCCCCTGTTGACGTCGAGTTCTCCTTTCCCAAGTTCTCCCGCCTGCGTCGGGGCCTCAAAGCCGAGGCTGTCAAGGGTCCTGTCCCGGCTGCCCCTGCCCGCCGGCGCCTCCAGCTGCCTCGGCTGCGTGTACGAGAAGTGGCCGAAGAGGCTCAGGCAGCCCGGCTGGCCGCCGCCGCTCCTCCCCCCAGGAAAGCCAAGGTGGAGGCTGAGGTGGCTGCAGGAGCTCGTTTCACAGCCCCTCAGGTGGAGCTGGTTGGGCCGCGGCTGCCAGGGGCGGAGGTGGGTGTCCCCCAGGTCTCAGCCCCCAAGGCTGCCCCCTCAGCAGAGGCAGCTGGTGGCTTTGCCCTCCACCTGCCAACCCTTGGGCTCGGAGCCCCGGCTCCGCCTGCTGTGGAGGCCCCAGCCGTGGGAATCCAGGTCCCCCAGGTGGAGCTGCCTGCCTTGCCCTCACTGCCCACTCTGCCCACACTTCCCTGCCTAGAGACCCGGGAAGGGGCTGTGTCGGTAGTGGTGCCCACCCTGGATGTGGCAGCACCGACTGTGGGGGTGGACCTGGCCTTGCCGGGTGCAGAGGTGGAGGCCCGGGGAGAGGCACCTGAGGTGGCCCTGAAGATGCCCCGCCTTAGTTTTCCCCGATTTGGGGCTCGAGCAAAGGAAGTTGCTGAGGCCAAGGTAGCCAAGGTCAGCCCTGAGGCCAGGGTGAAAGGTCCCAGACTTCGAATGCCCACCTTTGGGCTTTCCCTCTTGGAGCCCCGGCCCGCTGCTCCTGAAGTTGTAGAGAGCAAGCTGAAGCTGCCCACCATCAAGATGCCCTCCCTTGGCATCGGAGTGTCAGGGCCCGAGGTCAAGGTGCCCAAGGGACCTGAAGTGAAGCTCCCCAAGGCTCCTGAGGTCAAGCTTCCAAAAGTGCCCGAGGCAGCCCTTCCAGAGGTTCGACTCCCAGAGGTGGAGCTCCCCAAGGTGTCAGAGATGAAACTCCCAAAGGTGCCAGAGATGGCTGTGCCGGAGGTGCGGCTTCCAGAGGTAGAGCTGCCCAAAGTGTCAGAGATGAAACTCCCAAAGGTGCCAGAGATGGCTGTGCCGGAGGTGCGGCTTCCAGAGGTACAGCTGCTGAAAGTGTCGGAGATGAAACTCCCAAAGGTGCCAGAGATGGCTGTGCCGGAGGTGCGGCTTCCAGAGGTACAGCTGCCGAAAGTGTCAGAGATGAAACTCCCAGAGGTGTCAGAGGTGGCTGTGCCAGAGGTGCGGCTTCCAGAGGTGCAGCTGCCGAAAGTGCCAGAGATGAAAGTCCCTGAGATGAAGCTTCCAAAGGTGCCTGAGATGAAACTTCCTGAGATGAAACTCCCTGAAGTGCAACTCCCGAAGGTGCCCGAGATGGCCGTGCCCGATGTGCACCTCCCAGAAGTGCAGCTTCCAAAAGTCCCAGAGATGAAGCTCCCTGAGATGAAACTCCCTGAGGTGAAACTCCCGAAGGTGCCCGAGATGGCTGTGCCCGATGTGCACCTCCCGGAAGTGCAGCTCCCGAAAGTCCCAGAGATGAAACTCCCTAAAATGCCTGAGATGGCTGTGCCAGAGGTTCGACTCCCCGAGGTGCAGCTGCCAAAAGTCTCAGAGATGAAACTCCCCAAGGTGCCTGAAATGGCCGTGCCCGATGTGCACCTCCCAGAGGTGCAGCTGCCCAAAGTCTGTGAAATGAAAGTCCCTGACATGAAGCTCCCAGAGATAAAACTCCCCAAGGTGCCTGAGATGGCTGTGCCCGATGTGCACCTCCCCGAGGTGCAGCTGCCGAAAGTGTCAGAGATTCGGCTGCCGGAAATGCAAGTGCCGAAGGTTCCCGACGTGCATCTTCCGAAGGCACCAGAGGTGAAGCTGCCCAGGGCTCCGGAGGTGCAGCTAAAGGCCACCAAGGCAGAACAGGCAGAAGGGATGGAATTTGGCTTCAAGATGCCCAAGATGACCATGCCCAAGCTAGGGAGGGCAGAGTCCCCATCACGTGGCAAGCCAGGCGAGGCGGGTGCTGAGGTCTCAGGGAAGCTGGTAACACTTCCCTGTCTGCAGCCAGAGGTGGATGGTGAGGCTCATGTGGGTGTCCCCTCTCTCACTCTGCCTTCAGTGGAGCTAGACCTGCCAGGAGCACTTGGCCTGCAGGGGCAGGTCCCAGCCGCTAAAATGGGCAAGGGAGAGCGGGTGGAGGGCCCTGAGGTGGCAGCAGGGGTCAGGGAAGTGGGCTTCCGAGTGCCCTCTGTTGAAATTGTCACCCCACAGCTGCCCGCCGTGGAAATTGAGGAAGGGCGGCTGGAGATGATAGAGACAAAAGTCAAGCCCTCTTCCAAGTTCTCCTTACCTAAGTTTGGACTCTCGGGGCCAAAGGTGGCTAAGGCAGAGGCTGAGGGGGCTGGGCGAGCTACCAAGCTGAAGGTATCCAAATTTGCCATCTCACTCCCCAAGGCTCGGGTGGGGGCTGAGGCTGAGGCCAAAGGGGCTGGGGAGGCAGGCCTGCTGCCTGCCCTCGATCTGTCCATCCCACAGCTCAGCCTGGATGCCCACCTGCCCTCAGGCAAGGTAGAGGTGGCAGGGGCCGACCTCAAGTTCAAGGGGCCCAGGTTTGCTCTCCCCAAGTTTGGGGTCAGAGGCCGGGACACTGAGGCAGCAGAACTAGTGCCAGGGGTGGCTGAGTTGGAGGGCAAGGGCTGGGGCTGGGATGGGAGGGTGAAGATGCCCAAGCTGAAGATGCCTTCCTTTGGGCTGGCTCGAGGGAAGGAAGCAGAAGTTCAAGGTGATCGTGCCAGCCCGGGGGAAAAGGCTGAGTCCACCGCTGTGCAGCTTAAGATCCCCGAGGTGGAGCTGGTCACGCTGGGCGCCCAGGAGGAAGGGAGGGCAGAGGGGGCTGTGGCCGTCAGTGGAATGCAGCTGTCAGGCCTGAAGGTGTCCACAGCCGGGCAGGTGGTCACTGAGGGCCATGACGCGGGGCTGAGGATGCCTCCGCTGGGCATCTCCCTGCCACAGGTGGAGCTGACCGGCTTTGGGGAGGCAGGTACCCCAGGGCAGCAGGCTCAGAGTACAGTCCCTTCAGCAGAGGGCACAGCAGGCTACAGGGTTCAGGTGCCCCAGGTGACCCTGTCTCTGCCTGGAGCCCAGGTTGCAGGTGGTGAGCTGCTGGTGGGTGAGGGTGTCTTTAAGATGCCCACCGTGACAGTGCCCCAGCTTGAGCTGGACGTGGGGCTAAGCCGAGAGGCACAGGCGGGCGAGGCGGCCACAGGCGAGGGTGGGCTGAGGCTGAAGTTGCCCACACTGGGGGCCAGAGCTAGGGTGGGGGGCGAGGGTGCTGAGGAGCAGCCCCCAGGGGCCGAGCGTACCTTCTGCCTCTCACTGCCCGACGTGGAGCTCTCGCCATCCGGGGGCAACCATGCCGAGTACCAGGTGGCAGAGGGGGAGGGAGAGGCCGGACACAAGCTCAAGGTACGGCTGCCCCGGTTTGGCCTGGTGCGGGCCAAGGAGGGGGCCGAGGAGGGTGAGAAGGCCAAGAGCCCCAAACTCAGGCTGCCCCGAGTGGGCTTCAGCCAAAGTGAGATGGTCACTGGGGAAGGGTCCCCCAGCCCCGAGGAGGAGGAGGAGGAGGAGGAAGAGGGCAGTGGGGAAGGGGCCTCGGGTCGCCGGGGCCGGGTCCGGGTCCGCTTGCCACGTGTAGGCCTGGCGGCCCCTTCTAAAGCCTCTCGGGGGCAGGAGGGCGATGCAGCCCCCAAGTCCCCCGTCAGAGAGAAGTCACCCAAGTTCCGCTTCCCCAGGGTGTCCCTAAGCCCCAAGGCCCGGAGTGGGAGTGGGGACCAGGAAGAGGGTGGATTGCGGGTGCGGCTGCCCAGCGTGGGGTTTTCAGAGACAGGGGCTCCAGGCCCGGCCAGGATGGAGGGGGCTCAGGCTGCGGCTGTCTGAAGCCCCTAGTCAGATGGGGATCCCTTCTTGCCTTCCTTTCTCTACCCCCTCGCTGTTGTGTGTGTGATAACTAGCACTAACCCTAAGAGGGCCGGGAGGTGGGTGACTGACCAGGGCTGGCAGGGAGGCCTGCTCCTGTCTCTCTGGCAGGAGTGCCTGTACCCCACCAAGCCATGTGAATAAAATAATCTGGAAGTAGCCATGTATTTGTCTCCTCTGTGTGCATAGGGGGCA